GTGACTCGACCCGGCGGCGCCCGGGAAGCCCGCCCCCCACTCTCCACCCCTGGGTTCTGCCGCCTCCTGAGCTGCGGTGGGGGAGGCACCCGGCTCCCCGCGGTCCTTGGCGTCCCCGTCCCACCGAGGCCAGGGCCTGAGCGCGACGAAGGGAAGCCGGGCCGGGCAGAAACTCACCGTCCTCCAGGGGCTCTGGAAGTTTGTCCGGGAAGAGTCTCTGCGCAGCGTGTTCCCGCCCGAGAGCCTGGAGGGAGAACCGGAGGGGAGTGAGGGGCGGTGGGACCGCGGGGGTCGGGGCCGACGCCGGGGCAGGGACGCTCTGCGCGCTGGAGACCCCGAGGGCCGCGCGCAACTGGGGCGGCGCGGCGCGGCGACCGCGGGGGAGGAGCCGGCGCCGGCGGGGGCTCACCTCGGCCTCGCCGCGGGCCCCGGCGCCGGCCCCCGGGACCCCCGGGATCCCTGCGCCGCCGGCCGCGCCCTCGGACTCGTTCACGAGCGACGACTTGAGCTCGGCCAGGTCGCGCTCGGGACCGGCGGCGCTGTCGCGGCTCTTGTCGTCCTGCTCCTCGCCTTCATCCTGGAAGGCCAGCAGCTCGTCCGGCGCGCCGAGGTCGTCGCCGCCGCCCGCGCCGCCCCCGCCGGAGTCCAGCTGCGGCATGGTGCGCTCCGCCCGCCGGGGCGCGGGGCGCTGGGCGCCGGGAGTGCGGGGCGCGGAGCCGGCCCGGGGGGCGGCGAGCCCGGAGTCCGAACCTCCGAGCTCGGATCGCGGCGGGCGGAGCGCGGGCTGACTCCGCCTGGGCGGGCTGCAGGCGCGGGCTAGGGCGCGGGGCAGAGCGGCTCCGCGAGCTGGCGGGTCGGAACATCAAAGGCGCCGCCGGCCGAGTGCCGGGGGCGGGGCGGGCACTGGGGGCGGGCCGGGCCGGGGGCGGGACACAGGTCCGCCCCGCCTCTCCTCTCCCGGGAGAGGCCGGGACGCGCCCACTCGGCATAGCCTTAAAGGGCTCGCTCTTCCGGAGCGCACCCTGAGAGAGACGTCGGACAAGCCTGGGAATGATCACCCTTCTCCCGAAACGCAGAGACTCTAACGGGAACTCCTGACCCCGCTTACTCACCTACAACCAGATATTCCCCCTGCTTTCTGCGCCCAGGTTTCTCCTCCGGCTGTGGAGGGCGGGGGTCCCCTAGGCCCTTGGGACTTGGGCGTGGCTTACCATCGCAGCCGTGGTGTGAACTGTATCGTGCCCAGGCTCCAATGCGCCCTGTGCTTTGAACTGGGGGCTTCCTAGGGCTTGAGGCTGCTTGAGGCTGTGCTCGTACCCCAGGGAACCGGCAGCGTTGGAACTCCGCGGCGCTGTTGCGGCTCTTGCCCCATCCTCCATCCCTGTGCCAATCAGGGACTTCCTTCTAGGCCGCCTGCATACAGTGCGAACATAAGTATACCCCCCTTCGCACATTTATTGAGCTCCTGTTGCGTGCAGAGCTTATACATCACACATCTGTGACGGGCCCCTCAGTCAGGCGACGGCTCCGAGCCGCGAACACAGCCAAGAGCACCGGACCTCAGCCGATCCTCCAAGTCCCAGCCCCTATGACTCTCCCAACTCGGTTCCGTGACTAGAACCTGCAGCCCGGAGACTCGGAACTTTGGGCAGCCACGTGGGCGCGGGATTCCGACATGGGTCGCTCGTCCACAGCAACTCAACCCTAGAAGTCGCATTTAGGGAGCCCATGACTCTGAAGTTGACCCTGGCCTGACTAACCCTCTAACCCTCGCTCGATCCAGGCTGAAACATCTAGATTTGCGGAGCGCGGGAAAGTGCCTGGATTCCAGCGCATCTGTATGGCACCCGGGTCTGCGTCCACGCGGGCCTCCACGGCGCGCTTGGCCTGGCTCAGCCCCTGCATCTACAAAAGACGCCGGTCCTTTGGATCGCGATGCAGTCAACAGCAGCTCCCCTAGCAGGTTTCTGTGCTGGGTTCACTGTAGACGCTCACGCTCACTCTCATTTTCTGTTTTGTCCCAACAGGACTCCTCCGTCTTGCTCATGACTGGGTCCCCTGGGCAGAGCCAGGTCCTGGCAGAGAGCAGATATCCAGTAAATACCTCTTGGCCCTAAGAATGACTGGGAACACTCATGTAGCGAGAACACCTTCCTGTGTGTTATCTCATCTCATCCTCACAGCAGCCCAGAGAGGTAGGTCTTTTAACCCCATTTTACAGACGTGGATGCATTTATTCTGGTGATTCTTTTATCATAGCAGAAGATGGCTGTGCCACCCACGTATGCCGATCTTGGCAAATCTGCCAGGGATGTCTTCACCAAGGGCTATGGTGAGTGTTGCAGAGAGGGGGTGCCTTTCAGCACCTATTGACAGTTGTCTTCTTCTTTCTTTAGGATTTGGCTTAATAAAGCTTGATTTGAAAACAAAATCTGAGAATGGATTGGTAAGTTGTCCAACCCACATGGAACATGAGTATGCAGGCTGTGACTCTTCTCTCTCCTTTGAAGGAATTTACAAGCTCAGGCTCAGCCAACACTGAGACCACCAAAGTGACGGGCAGTCTGGAAACCAAGTACAGATGGACTGAGTACGGCCTGACGTTTACAGAGAAATGGAATACCGACAATACACTAGGCACCGAGATTACTGTGGAAGATCAGGTAATGGCTGCTGTGAAAAGATGTGGATTTATTAAATCTAGTGGCAAATTTCTTTTCTGTTCAGCTTGCACGTGGACTGAAGCTGACCTTCGATTCATCCTTCTCACCTAACACTGGGTAAGAGTTTCATCTGTTTTCTCCACAAGGATTTCTGATCTTAATATAACTTATTTTCCTTCAGGAAAAAAAATGCTAAAATCAAGACAGGGTACAAGCGGGAGCACATTAACCTGGGCTGCGACATGGATTTCGACATTGCTGGGCCTTCCATCCGGGGTGCTCTGGTGCTAGGTTACGAGGGCTGGCTGGCCGGCTACCAGATGAATTTTGAGACTGCAAAATCCCGAGTGACCCAGAGCAACTTTGCAGTTGGCTACAAGACTGATGAATTCCAGCTTCACACTAATGTGTAAGTGTACATGGGGGCAGCAGGGTGGGAGGAAGCTCAGCATCTGTCCTGTGCTTGTTTGCAGGAATGACGGGACAGAGTTTGGCGGCTCCATTTACCAGAAAGTGAACAAGAAGTTGGAGACCGCTGTCAATCTTGCCTGGACAGCAGGAAACAGTAACACGCGCTTCGGAATAGCAGCCAAGTATCAGATTGACCCTGACGCCTGCTTCTCGGTGGGTATCTGTGGAATCACGCATCTCACAGGTGTTTTCTCTGTTTTGTCATTTCCTTGATTAGGCTAAAGTGAACAACTCCAGCCTGATAGGTTTAGGATACACTCAGACTCTAAAGCCAGGTATGTGTTGCTTGTGTGTGAAATCGGTTCTTTCCTTTCCTCTCCCTCATTTTTCTCCCTGCAGGTATTAAACTGACACTGTCAGCTCTTCTGGATGGCAAGAACGTCAATGCTGGTGGCCACAAGCTTGGTCTAGGACTGGAATTTCAAGCATAAATGAATACTGTACAATTGTTTAATTTTAAACTATTTTGCAGCATAGCTACCTTCAGAATTTAGTGTATCTTTTAATGTTGTATGTCTGGGATGCAAGTATTGCTAAATATGTTAGCCCTCCAGGTTAAAGTTGATTCAGCTTTAAGATGTTACCCTTCCAGAGGTACAGAAGAAACCTATTTCCAAAAAAGGTCCTTTCAGTGGTAGACTCGGGGAGAACTTGGTGGCCCCTTTGAGATGCCAGGTTTCTTTTTTATCTAGAAATGGCTGCAAGTGGAAGCGGATAATATGTAGGCACTTTGTAAATTCATATTGAGTAAATGAATGAAATTGTGATTTCCTGAGAATCGAACCTTGGTTCCCTAACCCTAATTGATGAGAGGCTCGCTGCTTGATGGTGTGTACAAACTCACCTGAATGGGACTTTTTTAGACAGATCTTCATGACCTGTTCCCACCCCAGTTCATCATCATCTCTTTTACACCAAAAGGTCTGCAGGGTGTGGTAACTGTTTCTTTTGTGCCATTTTGGGGTGGAGAAGGTGGATGTGATGAAGCCAATAATTCAGGACTTATTCCTTCTTGTGTTGTGTTTTTTTTTGGCCCTTGCACCAGAGTATGAAATAGCTTCCAGGAGCTCCAGCTATAAGCTTGGAAGTGTCTGTGTGATTGTAATCACATGGTGACAACACTCAGAATCTAAATTGGACTTCTGTTGTATTCTCACCACTCAATTTGTTTTTTAGCAGTTTAATGGGTACATTTTAGAGTCTTCCATTTTGTTGGAATTAGATCCTCCCCTTCAAATGCTGTAATTAACAACACTTAAAAAACTTGAATAAAATATTGAAACCTCATCCTTCTTCTGTTGTCTTTATTAATAAAATATAAATAAACAGGGCATTTGTTTAGATTTATTTTGTCTTCATGCTC